ACAAATGTTATTAGGCTAAGGGCTTCTTGAAGGCAGGAATCATGATTCATCGATTCCTGTATTTGCAGTGCCCAAGCACAGTGCTTGGCACATAGTATATGCTCAAGGAATATATATGTTACGTTCGAGGAATCAAATCGCCTTACCTTTAAATACACCTTTTATGAGTGGCGCTACTGCTGTATTGAAGACTTCTTCCTGTTCAGTAGAGGGATCAAATACAAAATCGTAGGTGAAGGATTTATCTGTACCAACCACCACCTAGAGAAGGCACGGGACAAGGCGTAAGGTTAAAAATGAAAGGCAAGACCACACCCCTCGTTACCATTTGGCCCCAGCTGTTCAGACACAGGCTCTGGACTCTGCTACGCACCTGAGGCTCTCCGGGCACGAAGGAAAGGCACATCTGGCAGCCCTCGCTAATCTCTTTGGGGACCAGAGGGCGACAACGCAGCGCCACTCTTACGGGAATTCCCTTCACCTCTTCCTTCATGATCCTATCTCAGCACCGTCTCTGCGAGGGGGAAAAAGAAGGCTCGCTGATGAATGTTAGTAGGTCAGCAGGGGTGGGAGGGCGTCCTCCCCGGTTCCGACCCTCCTCAGCGGGAACACTGACTTGGGAGATTCACGCTCCATGACTTGGCCAGGGCTGGACCGCCCGTCAGCCCTGCACTCTAAAGAGAGTGCACGGGCTTCTGAAAGGCAAAGAAAAAACTCCAACGGGGACGGCGACAAAGAACCAAAGCCCTAGGGTACTGGGTAAAAACAGGTTCTGAGCTAAGGTGTGCCCCCGTAACTCACCAAACTAAATGTCCCTTCCCCGTTCTCCCTGGGCCTCCCGCCGCCCTGTCCCAGCCGGAGCTTTAACCGCCAAGTTTCAAATCCGTCCCGGAGACGCCAACCAATTGCAGTGCGGACTGCCCGAGGGCGGAGCGCGCACGTCGGCGCGCGCAGGCCGGCGCGGTGGGAAGGGGAGGGTCAGCTCGTTGCACCCTGGCCCGGCCTCTTTTCGACCCTGCGGAGCATCCGCTTCCGGTTCCCAGACTGAATTGTCAGTGAGCGGAGTCTGAGGTCGCTGTGGACTGCCCACTGGTGAGGTGGTGCGGCGTTTATGCGGCTGAGAGCCAGGTTTGAGACGGTAACATCTGTTTTGCAGGATTGTGAAAAATGAGGTCCTCTTTCTAGAGTACCTGACAGGTTGCTTGGCATCCAGAAGATGTTTAGCTAAGTTAAGAGTTTTCTTCTGTCTTCCTTCTCTCCTCCAACCTTAACACCTAGATATGGGCTGGGCCTGTAGACTGACTGCCTTGGAATGGGTTGGAGCTGCTGTCTGAAACTTGCTGGGCTGCTCTCCCTTTTGAACCACTTTTTGTCTGTTCTGATTCACTCTTCCAGGGCCTTGCCCGAGATGGACAGCCGGATTCCTTATGATGACTACCCGGTGGTTTTCTTGCCTGCCTATGAGAATCCTCCAGCATGGATTCCTCCTCATGAGGTGGGAACCATCTGTATTCCTGAGTAGGAGATGGTAAAATTTCTGGGGTTGCTGTGTCTTGCAGAGGGTACACCACCCGGACTACAACAATGAGTTGACCCAGTTTCTGCCCCGAACCATCACACTGAAGAAGCCTCCTGGAGCTCAGGTGAACTTATGAAACCTTATTTCAGGCTAGATTTGAGCCCCCATTCTGTGCTCTTGTCTTACAGTTGGGATTTAACATCCGAGGAGGAAAGGCCTCCCAGCTAGGCATCTTCATCTCCAAGGTATTTATGCCCAGTAGGCAATATGGATCGTTCCCAATCACATGTATTCTCTCTTTACCAACAGGTGATTCCTGACTCTGATGCACATAGAGCAGGACTGCAGGAAGGGGACCAAGTTCTAGCTGTGAATGATGTGGATTTCCAAGATATTGAGCACAGCAAGGTGAGCACAGTACTTGGGCTGTGGTGCTGCAATTCATTTGTACAAGCTGCTGTGTTCCTTCCAGGCTGTTGAGATCCTGAAGACAGCTCGTGAAATCAGCATGCGTGTGCGCTTCTTTCCCTACAGTAAGTGCCACTTTCTTTTTTCACTTTCCTGATCTGTTCCTCCTTTTCTTCTTCTTTCCTTCAGATTATCATCGCCAAAAAGAGAGGACTGTGCACTAGAAAGTTGCAGCCCACAGCCCTTCATGTGGACTCTGTCATGACATGCTAACTAGACTTCAGGGGAGCCACTTCTGTTTTCAGCCCCTCCCTGGAATAGTGAGTTGGGAGGATGGGGAGACAGCTAACCAACTGCATTACCCAAACCATATTGCACTTTTAGTTCCCTAGTTTTCTAGGTGAGCTTCATTCCCTGAAAGGAGGATGATGATATCTAGGCATAACCTAGCCTGTGAGGAACCTAGTTAGGAAAGACAACTGACATTTATTGAATATCATGCACTAGTCCCTTACATATGTCATATTTTAATTATAGAAATCAGTAGCAAAAAGAATCTTGGGGATTTTCCATCTGACTTCCCTGGCCATCTTATCCCATCCTTGCACTACCAGAAGATTCATACACTTTTGAGACTCCAGTGAGACGCTGTTTTCACCCCTTCCTCCTCCTAGCCTCTCTCCCAAAAAGTAAAACACAATGCTGAAGAAATATTGGTGTGACTTTTGAATGTTACCGATTGG